ACCTTTTTAACCTTAGCTAATATGTTTACACACAGAATTTTTTTTATAATTAACGTTTTAAAGCTTGCTTAAACTTTTAAAACAATAATTTTTTTAACCTTTTAATGTAGGTAAAAATCCACGTTTATGCCCCTTTATAATTTTTTTTTTTACCAAAGGTATATTTTACTTTTCTTATACATCTTGCACATGAACTGGTTTTTTTTTTTTAAATAGTACTCAGGAGGCCTCATTACTTTTAAATTATACAATATTTTTTGCATAAAAATTTTTTTTTATAATTTTTTTCTCACGACTTTCCCAGACAATTTTTTAACATGTCTCAATTTTTTGACTGATTAACAAACTTTTTTTTCTTTAAACAACCAGTTAATTTATTTCAGGACAAGAATTTACCATATAACTTTTTTTTAATATAAATTCTGCCTCCCCCCTTTTCTTTCCTTTTTAAAAAAGCGAACTTTCTTTATGTCTTTGGACTAGACTGTCTAAGGCCACAAGATTAGAAGTTACCAAAATACATGTTACACTGTTAACTTTTAGCAAACTTCACTTTTGTTGAAAACCTTGTAAGTTTGAGATTTCAATTATCCTTTGCTATTAATAAGAACTTGTTTAGTCTAAACTCTTAGAATTGGTACAGATGGCCTCTTTTTCTCTTTTCTGGTCGTTCCTTGGCTCTGCCAGCCGCTTATGCTGCTGTTCTCTTAACTACTGTGGTGGGGGAAAGGGGGTCTAAAACCAGCTGTAACTGTCTATGTACAGAAACCGGTCTGGGTGCTTTGGCTTACAGGTTACCTTGTGCCATACCTTTGAAACAAGGGACCTGTCCAGGCTTCCTTCTGGTGGCCAACCTACCTCTAATGCTAGCCAGTCTATTTCACACAAAGTTCTAAGTTTTCCTGGTGTCATACTAACACCGTAATCTCCTTTAAATTCTCTCTTGAAAAAAAATTTTTTTAACATAGGTCCCAGTGGGGTGGGCTTACTTTGCACCTGACCCATGTTTTTTTTTTTTTTTTTCCAGACAAAATACCACGCTCACACCACACATACCACAAGACAAAGAACAGGTAAAGAGGGCACACACACTTTTACCGTTTATACCAAACCAAAATCACGAAATTCAAAATCCGAGTACCAAAAAATTCAAGCCAAGTCAAAACCAAAACCAAAGTATCCAGCAATTCAAGTCAAGTCAAAACCAGAACAAGAGTGCCCATGCAGGCATGCTGTGGGTGATCAGGCCACGTTTCCACTCAGATGGAGTGGGGCAAGTTCCAAAGACTAGTCTTACCAAGTCAAGCCAAGTCAAAACCAGAACAAAAGTGCCAATACAGGCACACCGTGGGTGATCAGGCCACGCTTCCACTCACGTGGAGTGGGGCAAGTTCCAAAGACTAGTCTTACCAAGTCAAGCCAAGTCAAAACCAGAACAAAGATGTCAATACAGGCACACCGTGGGTGATCAGGCCATGCTTCCACTCACATGGAGTGGGGCAAGTTCCAAAAACTAGTCTTGACAAGCTTCAGATGTCTGGACTTCAAGTGCCAGTTCCTTCCCGGTGTTCAGCCAGTGTTAATCCTTCTCGGGAGCCTGCTATGCGCTGCTCTGGCAAGGCATTCCACCGGGGCCATTTCCTACCCGGGAGCGCTCTTTGGATTGCGTCAGTCAGGCTGGCCGGAGTCCTCTGCAGGGACGCTCCACAGGGCTTGTCAGTCACCTCGCTTCCTGGTCAGGGAACCAAGGACTGTAGCAGGACAAGCCACAGACAAAACCTCTCAGACACGGAGCTGTAGAAGAAAGGGCTTTATTCAGCTGGGAGCATTGGCAAGCTACTGCCTTAAAATCCGAGCTCCCCGAGTGCACAATTTCTGTCGCTTTTAAGAGCTCACAACACTAAAATTTCACATGAAAGGGTCGTGATTGATTTGAGCAAGCAAGGGGTACGTGACAGGGGCTGCATGCACCGATGGTCAGGGAGAAACAGAACAGGGCAGGGAGTTTCACAATGTTCTTCTATAGAATGTCTGGAATCTATGAATAACATCGGTTTCTAAGTCATGAGTTGATTTTTAACTACTAGGTTTAGGCCAGGCAGGCCCAGGTCCAGTTTTGGGCCTGGCGCTGGGCTGCCTGTCTTTGATTTCACTTCCTTTTTTTTTTAAAAAAAAAAAAAAAAACAGGTACTGAGTATAAAACAATATGAGAGGGTCTCTCTCTTCCCTCGCTTTAACTTTCGGAGGGCTGAAATTCTTTCTAGCCTTGGTTAATACAGCAATTCATTCCATTCTAGCTATTGTTATTTCTCTTACTATAATTTTACTATTAGTACTTACGCTATTCTATTATTTTCTTAATTTTCCACTTAATTAGGATAACAAACCGAGGCCGGGCTCCCATCCTCCTCAAGCACACGAGGGGGGCCTGGCCCAGCAGGGAGCTTCGCCTGGTTTCTGAGGGAATTCCCGGCGGGCCTTTCCAAAACATGCCCGTTCCCTTCCGCTAACTTCAGGGGCCAAGAATTGAACTTTCACCCTCCTCAAGCCGGTGGCGCTGCCTCGCTGGCGTTCCCAGCGCGCAGCCAACCGGATGCCAGCCGGCGGCATTACCACTGCCAGCATGGGGCGCCCGCGGACCTCCGACTGAGGCAGCTGCCGGGAGCCGGAAGTGTCCCGGGCGCCGGGACTGCGAGGGGGCCGGGAGTTCCCCAAGACCGGAAGTGTCCCGAGGCCGGGAGCCCGCGGGACCCCGGAGCGCGCGGGGCCGGAAGAGGCGGGCGGCCAGTGGAGGTCCGCAGAGTTTGGGCGCCAGGCGAGACGGCGGGAATTCACCGGACTTTATTGTTCTTTGTAGGAATCAAAGATCAACTCCCACTGAGGACAAATGGACCTGTAATTCCGGGTGTGACGAGAGAACGAGATTTACCTTCCTGAATTAAAAAACAGGTCATTAAGCTTGGGCCCTGACTCTTCTTTGTGAGAAGGTACAGAGATGGAAACCTTACAATCCGAGACTAAAACGAGGGTCCTTCCCTCATGGCTGACAGCCCAGGTGGCTACAAAGAATGTGGCACCAATGAAGGCCCCCAAGAGGATGAGAATGGCAGCAGTGCCAGTGGCAGCAGCAAGGTGCGACAGCTCTGGTCAGAAGACTCCTGCGATGTCATCTGTGCCTTGCATGTCTTTTTTTCAGACTCCCTGCGACAAGGACTGTGTACTGCATGAATGAGGCTGAGATAGTTGATGTTGCTCTGGGAATCCTGATTGAGGTAAAGTCAGACAAGCCTCTTACTCATGACCAATGTTGAGCCTGCGTTTTCCCGTACTCCACAGAGCCGCAAACAGGAAAAGGCCTGCGAGCAGCCGGCCCTGGCGGGGGCTGATAACCCAGAGCACTCCCCTCCCTGCTCCGTGTCGCCTCACACAAGTTCTGGGAGCAGCAGTGAGGAAGAGGACAGTGGGAAACAGGCACTGGCTCCAGGCCTCAGCCCTTCCCAGAGGCCGGGGGGTTCCAGCTCTGCCTGTAGCAGGAGCCCTGAGGAGGAGGAGGAAGAGGATGTGCTGAAATACGTCCGGGAGATCTTTTTCAGCTAGGGCATAAACTGTGCACTGAACTGTCTGCCGAGAGCAGCTGGAGGACAGCTGAGCTTCCACTGGTGCTGCTGGGCCGCCCGCCTGTGGGAATGGGGCTCTCTGTGCTCCTACCTTTGTGCCTTCTTGGGCCTGGCAGATTCACCTCAGGCCAGAAGCCCCTGGACACTCCGGGCCTTGGGGCTGCCGTTCTGAGTGTGCGGAAGGCAGGACTCAAAATGAGATCCCATTTGACTCCCTCTGTATGTACTGTGCCCTCTCCTGGCTCTTGAGGCTCTGGAGTCCCAATTGTCTGTGTTAGTCAGTGACCAGGTTCCAGGGAAAATGATGTCATGTGGTGGTCCAACTTACTGGAACCAAAGAGACAGTACTTTGCAAAGAAAAGGATCACTGCCAGGTGCACTGGAATTGCTACAGTTTAGTCCGCATGATCTCTCCTGAAGGAGGAAGCCTGTTTCAAAAATAGTTTCCATCATGAGTCTATCAATGAGCTCCCACCTCTCCAGCCAGCCTAGAAAGCAAACGAGCTGCCCACAGTTCTCTGCCCTGTCTGGGAGGTTGAGGCCACAGTGTATAGACTGGTAAGCCAGACAGGCCTCCTCCCGCAAGCTGCTACCTTGCTTTCACCTGTACCTTGGTCCCCGGGCAGCTAGCTATAAAGCAAGAGGGACAGGAGCCCAGAAGAGACACTGAGGACAAGAGATCACACCAGAGTACATGTCTCTGCCTCTGTTTTCAGTGTGGCTTTGGACAGGAATATATGAATAAATCACTGCCATACAGGTTTTCCAATACACAAGTGCTAGAAAATACACACAATTCCCCAATGCGTAAGTTGTGCTAATGTCTTTCCAAGTTCTG